TGGTGGTGGCAGTCCTCATCGCCAACTCCCTGAATGACGACATCAGCCTCTACAAGTGAGCACTGGGGTCAGGCCCCTGCCCAGGGCTGGAGGACTGCAGGGAGGGGGGCGGTTCACCTGTGGGTGGTGACCCGGACCCTTGTCTCCCCCTGGTTGGCAGGCTGCTGATGTCAGTCCTCTCTTCTCGCCCCCAGGAGCTTCCTCCAGCTGGGCGCCGGCCTGAGCGTGGGCCTGAGCGGCCTGGCAGCCGGCTTTGCCATCGGCATCGTGGGGGACGCTGGCGTGCGGGGCACCGCCCAGCAGCCCCGACTATTCGTGGGCATGATCCTGATTCTCATCTTCGCCGAGGTGCTCGGCCTCTACGGTCTCATCGTCGCCCTCATCCTCTCCACAAAGTAGACCCTCTCCGAGCCCACCAGCCACAGAATATTATGTAAAGACCACCCCTCCTCATTCCAGAACGAACAGCCTGACACATACGCACGGGGCCGCCGCCCCCAGTAGTTGGTCTTGTACATGCGCAGTGTCCTAGTGCCCATCGTCTGTTTCCCCGGCCTTGCCCCCGCCCGCCCCGTGCCGTGGACATCTGGGCCCACTCATCGCCCCTCCAGGCCCCCGGCGCCCCACCCCCTAGAGTGCTCTGTGTATGCGGATGATTTAGAATTGTCATTTCTCTTTACTGGATGTTTATTTATAAAGATCTGGCCTGTTCCTGCGTCTGCGGAGCGGCCCTTGTCTCCCAGCTATCTATAACCTTAGCTAGAGTGTCGCCTTGTGGGTTCCTGTTGCTGAGACTTCCTGGATGGAGCCGCCCTCACCGCCGGGCCCGTGGCCCTGCGCGGAGCTGTGTCCAATAAAGTTCTTGGATGTGACGGGCCTGTGTCTGCTCAGCTTGTTGGGGGCGGGGGCGGGCGGGCGGGCGGGCGGGCGCCGGGCGCTGCCGGTCACGTGGGCTGGCTCGATCACGTGGGCGCGGCGGTCACGTGGCGCGCCGCTTCAGTCAGCTGAAGGTCACGTGGGCGCGGTCTCAGCTCTCGGCTGGGGTTCGTCACTGGGCGCGGGATTTGGCCGCCGCGGGGCTCCGGAGCCGCTCGCTCCCGACACGGCTCACGATGCGCGGCGAGCAGGGCGCGGCGGGGGCCCGCGTGCTCCAGTTCACTAACTGCCGGATCCTGCGCGGAGGGAAACTGCTCAGGTGGGCGCGGGCCGGGGACTGCGGGGCTGGGGGCGATGCGAGCGCCCACCCACTGCGTCCCCAGGGAGGATCTGTGGGTGCGCGGAGGCCGCATCTTGGACCCAGAGAAGCTGTTCTTTGAGGAGCGGCGCGTGGCCGACGAGCGGCGGGACTGCGGGGGCCGCATCTTGGCTCCCGGATTCATCGACGTGCAGATCAACGGTGCGGCCCGGGGCCGGCAGGGGAACCCAGGGTCCATGCGACACTTCCTTTTCTGTGGCTGCAGGTGGATTTGGTGTTGACTTCTCTCAAGCCACGGAGGACGTGGGTTCGGGGGTTGCCCTCGTGGCCCGGAGGATCCTGTCGCACGGCGTCACCTCCTTCTGCCCCACCCTGGTCACTTCCCCACCGGAGGTTTATCACAAGGTGAGGTGAGGCTCCCTGGCTGAGGTGGAGGGGGGACAGGGCTTTAACAGCTGGTTCCCCCCAGGTTGTTCCTCAGATCCCTGTGAAGAGTGGTGGTCCCCATGGGGCAGGGGTCCTCGGTGAGTGGCTGACCTCCTCCCCGCCCCCACCCACCTGCTGGAGCCACTTGCTCCCTCCTCCCAGGGCTGCACCTGGAGGGCCCCTTCATCAGCCGGGAGAAGCGGGGCGCGCACCCCGAGGCCCACCTCCGCTCCTTCGAGGCCGATGCCTTCCAGGACTTGCTGGCCACCTACGGGCCCCTGGACAATGTCCGCATCGTGACGCTGGCCCCAGAGTTGGGCCGTAGCCACGAAGTGATCCGGGCGCTGACGGCCCGTGGCATCTGCGTGTCCCTAGGTGAGGGGCCGGCTCGGGGTGGGCCTGCTTGGCCAGGTGCAAAGTCTGAATCCAGGTCCCGCAGGGCACTCAGTGGCTGACCTGCGGGCGGCAGAGGATGCTGTGTGGAGCGGAGCCACCTTCATCACCCACCTCTTCAACGCCATGCTGCCTGTGAGTGCTATGGGGCCCCAGGGGCGGGGCTGGCTCAGCCATCCCTTCCCTCGCCCCTGCCCAGTTCCACCACCGCGACCCAGGCATCGTGGGGCTCCTGACCAGCGACCGGCTGCCCGCAGGCCGCTGCATCTTCTATGGGATGATTGCAGATGGCACGCACACCAACCCCGCCGCCCTGCGGATCGCCCACCGTGCCCATCCCCAGGGTAAGCTGCGGCAGGTGGCCAGGACAGGTAGGGGCTAGCAGGTTCTGAGCCTCTTCTCCCCCAGGGCTGGTGCTGGTCACCGATGCCATCCCTGCCTTGGGCCTGGGCAACGGCCGGCACACGCTGGGACAGCAGGAAGTGGAAGTGGACGGTCTGACGGCCTACGTGGCAGGTGAGCGCCCTGACCCACTGGGTCCCAGGTCCCAGCCCGCATGCCAGGTGGCCCACGACCCCCCCAGAGCCTGCCCTCTCTGCTCTCAAGGCACCAAGACGCTGAGTGGCAGCATAGCCCCAATGGACGTCTGTGTCCGGCACTTCCTGCAGGCCACAGGTCAGTGAGCAGCACGGGTGCGGGTTTAGGTGGGGACTGTCACCTAGCTGTGTCCCCCAAGCAGGCTGCAGCATGGAGTCGGCCCTGGAGGCTGCATCCCTGCACCCCGCCCAGTTGCTGGGGCTGGAGAAGAGTAAGGGGACCCTGGACTTTGGTGCTGACGCAGGTGAGGGCCTGTCGCAGGGTCACCGGGCAGCCTGCCCCCTACTCATTGCCCGGCTCTGTCCCAGACTTCGTGGTGCTCGACGACTCCCTTCACGTCCAGGCCACCTACATCTCGGGTGAGCTGGTGTGGCAGGCGGACGCAGCTAGGCAGTGACAAGGACCTCGGCTGAGAGGACACCTGGCCGCAGCGGGATGCCATCAGGGCCGGGTGGTTGGGGAGCTGGTCTCCAGGGAGTGAGTCGGGAGCCCTGCTGGATTGATGCCCAGGGCCTGTGCGGCCGCCCTGGAGGCGGTGGCTGGGATAAACGTGCACCCAGCAGGACTCGCCTTGGCTCCGGGTTTTGCTTGTGCTCACATGTGGCACCATCCTTGGTTGCCCTCCTGGAGAAGGCATTCACGGCCTGGGGTGGGATGGCTGGGCTGTAGTTTAGCCTGGGCCTTGGGCCCCAGTGGGGGACAGGGCCTGTCTGCATGAAGTGGACCGGAGACCTGCAGACCCCAGGAAAGTGTCACTATGGGAGGGAGGGGCAGGCAGTCAGTGGCTGGTGCCATGGGGTGAAGCCACCATGGGCTGGGGGTGAAGAGCCGGCAGGAAGGGGACCAGTCACAGGGAGTGTGGACAGTCAGGGGTTTGCTTTCTGCTCCTGAGTTGGGGTGTGCAGCGTGGAGCCCACAGCCTGGTTCTGGGCCAGGGCACAGTGCCAGGGGCTCCGCTCTGACCTCCAGGAGGGAGACTGGGCCCGGGACCCCTGTTTTCTGCTCCCTGGACTGCCTAGCCCTGAGTGCCACGGATGACCAGCGTTCTGTTTTCTCTTCTCAATAACCCTATCTCTTCACACATCCCCAGGCCCAGTGCTTGCCGGCTGTGGTGACCCTGCCTGGTGCTGGAGGGCAGTATGGGAGGCACCAGTGTGCCCTGCTCACCCCATTAGTGTCATCCTGCCATCTTCTGTGTCCCCTTGGCCCTGGCACACACCCATGTGGCAAACACGGGCCGTGAGGCTCCCTGAACAGCTTCGAGGCGGGTGGGCTTCTGGAGCCCTCTTGGCTCTGAGGACAGCCACAGTGGGGTCAGACGTCAGGGATTGGTGCAGCCCCACGTCAGGGGTGATTGTCTTGACTTTCTCTCCATTTGAGTTCTGGGGTGGGTGGCTCCCTTCCCCCTTGCTTACAGGTGCTGTCCTGGGCACAGGAGGTACGCGCCTGGCTCTGCCACTGTTCTCTTCCCTCTGCTGCAAAGCCCAGTTAAGGAAATGTCTCCAGGTCCAAAGAGATAGGATGGTCTGGGCCCCACCTGTTGGAAGGGAACAGCCAGGGAAGAACCACCTGCCTGGGCAGGGCCTCGCCTGAGGGAGGGCCTGGGGCAGGGCACAAGGGGTTGATCTCAGCCCACAAGCCCCAGGGGCAGCCCAGGAAAGCAGGCGACGGATGTGGATCCTGACCTCCTGAGAGGTGTGAGGTGCAGGGATACCCACCTCTGCCTTGACGGCCGCGCACCCCTTAGGAAGTGGCTGTCCAGCGCCTGCCTGTGCTGGGCCTGGGAGAGGAGCTGTCTTGCCAGGGCTCCCAGGCAGGGAGAGGCAGGTGAGGTTCTCAGCCGATGTGTTAGAGGTTGAGCATCGCCTGTGCCCAGCTTGCTGGCTGTCAGTGCTTGATGTGCCCATCCTCAGCTAAAACCCAGAGCTGGCATGTTGGTCATCCCCACCTCAGACGGGACGCCCAGTCCAGAGCTGGTGAGCCCTGGGCCAGCCTTTGGGCCTGGCCTGCCCCATTCACCGGCCAGCGCCCCACCTCCCTGGCTGGAGGGTCGGGGAGGGGCTGGCAGAGATGGTTGGTCCACAGGGCTAGCCCTGGGTGGTGGGAGAGGGGCCCAGGGTCAGGGTGAGAGAGAGCTGGGCCAGGGAGCTGCTGCAGGATGATTTTGAGGTGTGGGGGAAGCACTCTTGGTTGGTTTTGGTTTGCTTTTTAAAAATTGTGGTAAAATACATAACAAAAGTAACTATCGTAACCTGAGCAGTTCTGTGACATGAAGTGAATTCA